AGTTGTCAATTTGTTTACACTACTCTTCCAAACATTTATATCGAAAGTTTAAAGGAAACAATAAGTACATAAAAAAGAAAGATAAGAAATAGACCTCAGTATTAACCTTTTCAAATATTTAGTTGGTGATAGCGCAGAAGAGGGGAAACCGAGGCTGTCCTTGCCATTCACGCTGTGAAGATGCGACCCTGGCTCACTCCCCGCAGCTCCAGGGCAGCTGGAAGCAGAGAACTCCCATATCTCTAATAAAGCCGGGCCTCTCGCAGATGTCAGCGCATTGCATTGACTCCTGGACACCTGCACTAAAGGCCCTTCAGGCACCTCCAACTAAATATGCCCAGAACTGAACTCACCCTATCTCTTCTCCATCTCAGGTAAGCTGCCAGGTGGCCAAGGCTGGGAGTCATGATGCTTTCTCCTTCTGAACATCCACAATCGGGGGCAGAGACCTTCACCTTCCATCTCCTAAACACTCTACGATGGGTCCTCTTCTCTTCACCCCCACTCCCCGCACCCCTGCCACACACCTCTCCCACCATTGCACGCGCCCAGTCTCCACGCGCATTTCCTCTCCCACCCTGCAGCAGCCGCCCTAGCATATTACCTCTAATGCAAATCGCACCACTGTCCCGCAGGCTGAAAGCCTCGGTGCACTCAGGACAAGAGTCCACGCTTCTTAAACAAACGGTCGACGTTGTCCGCGACCTGGCCCGGCCCAACGGGTCAGACCGTCATTGGCCATCTCACAGTCCCGGCGCTCCAGAGCCCCTCCCACAGCGGGACATGAAGGAGGCGGATACGGCTGGACCTTACCCGGCCCGCCCAAGGCGTCCGGGACCCGCCCAGGCGCTGACGCTAACTGGAGAGCCTGGCCCCGCGGTCTCCTTGTCCTGCCAATCTCCGGGAGGCGGGATCCGTCTGAGGGCCTGGACCAATTCGGGAGCGGGGGCGCGGAAAGAGGCGGGGCTACGAGCTCCTCCCAGAGCTCCAGCCTCCAGGCACCCGGGATCCAGCGCCGCCGCTCATAACACCCGCGACCCCGCAGCTAAGCGCAGCTCCCGACGCAATGGACCCGGCGCTGGCAGCCCAGATGAGCGAGGCTGTGGCCGAGAAGATGCTCCAGTACCGGCGGGACACAGCAGGCTGGAAGATTTGCCGGGAAGGCGTGAGTGAGGAGCTGGGCGGGAAGGGGTCGCGCTAAAATTCTGTGGTTCTGTGCCTTTTGACAGAATGGAGTTTCAGTTTCCTGGAGGCCATCTGTGGAGTTTCCAGGGAACCTGTAAGTGCATGCCTCGTTCAAAGATTACCAGAGCGTTGGGGTCAAATTCCTTTTCGTGCTCCAGGTACCGAGGAGAAGGCATTGTATATGGGACACTAGAGGAGGTGTGGGACTGTGTGAAGCCAGCTGTTGGAGGCCTACGAGTGAAGTGGGATGAGAATGTGACCGGTTTTGAAATTATCCAAAGCATCACTGACGTAAGTCTTTCCAAGCATGTTATCTCTAGATAAGTCACAGCTACATGCTTCTTTGGTTTGGCAGACCCTGTGTGTAAGCAGAACCTCCACTCCCTCCGCTGCCATGAAGCTCATTTCTCCCAGAGATTTTGTGGACTTGGTGCTAGTCAAGAGATATGAGGATGGGACCATCAGTTCCAACGGTGAGTGATGCCCGGAGGAGCTGCCATGCCTTGTAACTCACCGAGATTCTGCACTGTCTTCCAGCCACCCATGTGGAGCATCCGTTATGTCCCCCGAAGCCAGGTTTTGTGAGAGGATTTAACCATCCTTGTGGTTGCTTCTGTGAACCTCTTCCAGGGTAAGGATAATTTCCTGCATTGAGGTACATGGATCATAACACAGCTCTGCTGTTGCCTTCACAGGGAACCCACCAAGACCAACCTGGTCACATTCTTCCATACCGACCTCAGCGGTTACCTCCCACAGAACGTGGTGGACTCCTTCTTCCCCCGCAGCATGACCCGGTTTTATGCCAACCTTCAGAAAGCAGTGAAGCAATTCCATGAGTAATGCTATCGTTACTTCTTGGCAAAGAACTCCCGTGACTCATCGAGGAGCTCCAGCTGTTGGGACACCAAGGAGCCTGGGAGCACGCAGAGGCCTGTGTTCACTCTTTGGAACAAGCTGATGGACTGCGCATCTCTGAGAATGCCAACCAGAGGCGGCAGCCCACCCTTCCTGCCTCCTGCCCCACTCAGGGTTGGCGTGTGATGAGCCATTCATGTGTTCCAAACTCCATCTGCCTGTTACCCAAACACGCCTCTCCTGGCAGGGTAGACCCAGGCCTCTAACCATCTGACAGAGACTCGGCCTGGACACCATGCGATGCACTCTGGCACCAAGGCTTTATGTGCCCATCACTCTCAGAGACCACGTTTCCCTGACTGTCATAGAGAATCATCATCGCCACTGAAAACCAGGCCCTGTTGCCTTTTAAGCATGTACCGCTCCCTCAGTCCTGTGCTGCAGCCCCCCAAATATATTTTTCTGATATAGACCTTGTATATGGCTTTAATGCCGCAAAATATTTATTTTTCCTTAAAAAAGGTGTCAACTTGGAAATAATGGTTTAAAAACAGGATAAGCATTAAGGAAAAACACTTTCAATGTGTCTTCCATTTGATGAATTTGTTTTTCTCTCTTTATCCCCGCAAGGTGGAGTTTCATGTCCTCGGTGAAACCAGACAGTGTGAATCTGTTCCAGCCCAAATCTGCAGCATTAGGGATGAGTTCTCAGAAGTGATTCTGAACTGAGCACGCACTCATGTCTGCATGGGGAACTCTGGGGAGAAGAGCCTTCCTTTTCTTTCCCTTGGGCATTTGCCTTTCCTTGTCGTCTTACTGAGGCGGAGGCAGGAGGTCTCTGTCTTCCAGGCCCTGGCCAGGCCATCCTGCCATCAGGAAAGATGGAAGAGTAGGCCTCCGTCTAGCAGCCCTGGCTGGAAATCCCCCCTCTAGATCCTGCTGCAAGACTGTACAAACTCACAGGGGCCATGTCCACCCAGGCACATCATCAGAACCAGGGAGCACAGCCTTGCCACCTAGAAGGGGCCTCAGCAGCCGTGCAACTTTCTTTCCCTATCTCCAATCCAGAGAGGGATCCTCTAACATTCTCTAGCAACCTCATCTGCACCCCCACCACCTTCCTTGTAAGAAAGACCACGTGTGACTAAAATCCCTTCACGCTGCATTTACCCAGGTTACTATTGTGCGCGCAAAATGTTTTCACAGTGTTCTCAGCCTTTGCTCCTCCAAACAGAAAACGTTTCCCCTGCGTTACTGTTACTTCCCTATTTTTGAGTCCTGGGGTGACTGTCTCTTAAATGTGCCAAGATGTGAGCAAGCTTTAAAACATGACAGCTCAGTGTTAAGGAGACAGAAAGCTTCCTCTTTCTCTGTTCTATTGCAACTACAAATTCTACAGTCATGCCTAAGATCCTTTAGCTAACACCCTTTTCAAGAAATCATCAGACTCTTGGATTGACTTAGAATTCATTCATTCATTAAGTGCTTACCGAGTCCCCGCTCTGTGGCAAGCACTGTTCTATATCAACTTCTCATGAGTTCAGCCAATTCTAGGTGCACCAGCCAAGGAAACTTCATGCCTGCCCTCTCTGAGCTCCATACTCTGAGGTGGTGGTCTTATCAAGATGGGATCGCCTTGTACATCCCTGTGTAGCCAAGTGGAAGGCCAGCCAACCAAGAATGCATCTCACTGGGCCTATGGGACATACTGTGCCTGCACTGCTCCTCCACGTGACTGCATCAGGTTAAACTGGTCAGAGCCCTGGATGAGGAGCTGGAAAACATGCATCCAGTCCAAGCTCTGCCACTTGGGCCAAGTGTGCTCTTGAACAGTCACTTAATATATCTGCTTTGATTTGTCTTTTAAAGAAAATATGGAGGCAGGAATACCAGTGTCAGTGTAGCCTGCTTCTTGAGTGTTGGCACAAGTGAGATAATGTATGAATCAGTAAAATGCTGGGCAAAGCAAAGAAGTAGGGCTGCCTGGGAGTGGATTCCTTTTTATGGTGAGTTAAGACGACTTCACAATTGTTAGCTGTGATGCCTGCAGTGTTTGAGGATGGCATTGCCTTCATCCTGTGTCAGCTCTGAAGAAGTTGGCAGAGCAAAGCTAAGCCTCAAGTGTAAATCCCAGCATCATGGAACGCAAATGGATGAGCTTTTGTTTTAGGATCTTCTTGCTGATTCCTACCCAGAGGACTTCCCCAGCCTAGAGACCAGAAACCTGGGCAATAGTTATATCTTCAGTGGCCCTAGGAGTTGTTGTGTCTCCTTGGGGAGGAGAGAACCTTCTAAAACAGGCCAGAGACAGGAGGTACTGGGAGGGCCATGGGCTCACCTGCATCTATGCCCAGATAACCTGGGACAGATAACCTCTGTCCCAATCACTTGCTTTGCCTGGTCTCTCAAGGAGTCTCTTGGTACCCCAGGCCCACGGCCAGCTCCATGCTCATCCCTGTCCCCACCTTCCAGTCTTGATGAAAACCCACCTTCTCTTTCATCCCTTGGCTGCTTGATAAGACTTAAAACAATTCCCTGATTTTAGGGAAGGCCACTGCGTGCACAGATGGTGAGTTTGTGCAGGCAAGGAATGTGCCCTCCACATCACGTGGCCTCCTTGCCCAGCCTGGGTCATGGGAAGGGAGTGTTGAATTGAATCACGTCTTTCGTTGGTAGATTATGTTCATCTTCAATGTTTCTATTAAGTCTAAAAAGTGGATACAAATGGTGCCTCCAAGTTCTTGTCTAATTGCTTGTCTACTGCTTGACAAAATCCAGAATGGAATAGGCCAAACAAGTTAACCAGCAGGACAGAAACTGCTCTAAGCCCATTATTCCTTGAGATGAATAGAACAGTGAGCTGAACGCCTGCTCTAATGAAGCCACTAAAGGGGTTTACAGGAAGGTTAGGAGCCCAGATGGGTTTTGAGTCCACTGCTGGGAAACAGATTCTTCACTTCCTGTGGACCCTGGAGAAGCCATCAGATTACATTAACATGGCTCCACTGATGATGGCCTGAGAATTACTATTGTTTGTGTTTCATCTGTGTCCTTGCCAGGTCTTCCCCCACATCCTTACTTCACAGGATCAGGGGCTGAGAGGAGACCAATACTCTGGCCCAGGCCTGGTCAAGGGATGCTGGTTGTTGCTGATGCAAAGTCACATTGCCTGGTCCTGAGCTTGGCAATCAGGCATCCAGAGATGGCCAAACCAAATATCCCTTTGGCCAGGCACTCAGGCATTCCCTGTAATGTTGTGCACTTAAAGCATCTTGGGCTGATAGTCTCCACCGAATCACAGAAGAAAACTCAATCTGCCGCATCACTCACCAGCTGGATAAGCCATTTACTGTACACAGTGTGTGCCCTCTTATCAATACATTGGCACAGAACCATACACCGTAGAAGCTGCTGTGATCACTAAAGGCAATGCCCGTTTAGCCCTGAGCACAGTGCTTGGCATGTGGTAGGTAAGTAGTAGCAATTTTATTTGATACCCTCATATACACGCTGGTTCCTTCTGTCGGCACACCTGTCCACGCTTTGAGCTTGGTGCTTCACCTGTACTCCTCTGTTTACTGGCTCCACCACCCTTCCCTAGGATTACTTCTCCAATCCAACCAAAAACAATTTTGCAAATGTTTCATGTGACAAACTGTATTTTTCATAAATGACCCCAGCAATATTTCCTCTCCCCTTAAACCCAGGCAGGTTTGTGTCAGCTCTAACTGATGGAGTATGGTGGAGGTGATGCCATGCAACTTCCAAGGCAAAGGTATAAACAAGATGCAGCTTCTACATGGCTCTTGCGATCCTGGGATGCTCATCCTGGGAATCCAGACACCATGTTGTGAGGAGGCCCAGGCCACAAGGAGAGGCCACCTATAAGCATTCAGGCCAGCAGCCCCAGGTGAGTTCCCAGCCAACATCAACGGCCAGATGTATGAGTGAATGATCTCACGTGGTCCCAGCCTTTGCATGACTTTGCATGACGCCAGCTGATGCCAAGTGGGACAGAGATGAGCTGCCCATTCCAATCTCTGCCCACATTGCAGATTCATGAGAAAAATAAATGTCACTGTTTGGGGGTGAATCATGACACAGTTACAGTACTTGAAACATTTTGCGAAGCCAGGCATGAATGTCATATGAAATTCTAATAAATCCATTTTATTTGTGGCACCACAATATTATCATTAAGCTCTCTTTTTACACAGTCT